ATATAAGAAGAGTGTTTGTATAAGATTACCTTTAAATTCCCTGCCAATCCTGAGGTTCTATGTTTCTATATCATTCCAGTCCCTTAGCATTCCTATTCAGTAGGGAGGGGGCAGCATTATCCACATTTTACAAACAGTAAAATTGAGCCATAGAGAAGCAAAATGTCCAGTAAGCAAGTGGCAGTCTGAAACCAGGACTCAGATTTTTAGATGTAAGTATTAGGACTCTTTCCGGGAGGCTGTGTGGCTGTACATTTAAAAGAGAATGTTAGATATCCCTTATGAGCCTATGAGCAGTGACCCCTTGATGCCCCTTCTCTGCCAAGGTTCTCCATAAATGTGCATCAAGGTCACTTCTGTCTCTACTTCTGAGATGATCTCAGGCCATATCTTTTCAGATATTTTTCTTACTAGCTTTACAAAAAAGCTATATTGTGGAGTTGGATGAAGGGCCAGCTCCCTGTATCCTCTGCCTCTTTAGGCATTCCCATGCCTGGGTTGTGCTACGTATACACATACTTCACCTGGCTGCAGACGCTGACTTTTTGGAGGGTTCCTTCTGCTGAGCCCGGACCTCAAACCACTTGAGAACCCCACAACTGACCTTATTCCAAAACATTCTATCCCAACCCATTCCACCCTGGATTTCTCCTTCAATCATGGGCAAAGGATCTGCAAAAGCTTCCATCCTCTCCCTTTCTCTTCTTATCTGGGTTGGTCAGAGGGAAGCCTCTATCTTCTTCAGGACCCTGCCTATGCAGAGGCAGCTCCAAGAGTTGGGTGCGGGGAGTATTTCTGTGCCTGAATCTGGACTGTTCAAGAGGATTTAGGATGCTTTTCTTTTCTGTCCACTAGGGGGCTGCTTGTAGGGGGATGGAAAAAACGGAGGCTTAAAAAAATCATGCTGCTGAAATTTCAGCAAGAGGGGAAAAGAGAGAGCGCGTGAGAGAGAGAGAGAGAGAGAGAGAGAGAGAGAGAGAGAGAGAGAGACAGCAAAGCAGTCCCAGGCTTCCTCCTCTCTTTCACGTCAGAGGCAGGAACCGACTGTGCTAAGGCTGTTGGCTCAACACCCAGAGGAGACGGGCAGACCCAGGGAGAGTGAGAGAAGGGGGTCCTCTCTGACCCAAGGAATTACCACTAGTGGAGTGAAGCCACCTGACTTTTTGATCTTATTTTGGTTGCCTCCTCATTCTCCTTCCACCCGTAGCCCTGACAGCTTGGGTTTCATTTCTTTCGTGGAGCCTTGTCTCTTCCTCCCAGAATAGGAGGAAGGGAAGAGAAGGGAAAGAGGAGGGCTCTCTAGGTGAGCGCATCAGCTGGCTCCAGCCTGAGCAAGCAAGAATTTTCTTCCCAGGAAGCTCCTCTCGCTCCCCGGCCGCCCACCCCCAGCCTGGGTAAGTCCAGAGCACTCGCTCCTTTGATTTTCTATATTTCTTCCCTCCCTTATTTCTGTTTCAGGTGGCTGTATCGTTTTAACTGCATAGAGGGCAGGTCTCTTTTGGAATTAGGATTAAAGAAAGTGCAGTAAAGAGAAAGCATCGAAGACACCATCACAAAAGGTATTTCCTGTGAACATTTGATCATTCATCATGAGGTTGTCTCTTTCCTTGGTTTCCGTTGCAGATTCCCACAACTCCATGCTGTGTGCTGCAGGCTGGTCCTGAACCCAGATCTCTGGCTGAGAGGATGGGGGCAGATGGGGAAACAGTGGTTCTGAAGAACATGCTCATTGGCATCAACCTGATCCTTCTGGGCTCCATGATCAAGCCTTCAGAGTGTCAGCTGGAGGTCACCACAGAAAGGGTCCAGAGACAGTCAGTGGAGGAGGAGGGAGGCATTGCCAACTACAACACATCCAGCAAAGAGCAGCCTGTGGTCTTCAACCACGTGTACAACATTAACGTGCCCTTGGACAACCTCTGCTCCTCAGGGCTAGAGGCCTCTGCTGAGCAGGAGGTGAGTGCAGAAGACGAGACTCTGGCAGAGTACATGGGCCAGACCTCAGACCACGAGAGCCAGGTCACCTTTACACACAGGATCAACTTCCCCAAAAAGGCCTGTCCATGTGCCAGTTCAGCCCAGGTGCTGCAGGAGCTGCTGAGCCGGATCGAGATGCTGGAGAGGGAGGTGTCGGTGCTGCGAGACCAGTGCAACGCCAACTGCTGCCAAGAAAGTGCTGCCACAGGTAGAGTCCGGGAGCTCGCAGCGTGGTCTCAGCTGCTCTTTGACCTTCTCCTTGACCATTCCAGGACAACTGGACTATATCCCTCACTGCAGTGGCCACGGCAACTTTAGCTTTGAGTCCTGTGGCTGCATCTGCAACGAAGGCTGGTTTGGCAAGAATTGCTCGGAGCCCTACTGCCCGCTGGGTTGCTCCAGCCGGGGGGTGTGTGTGGATGGCCAGTGCATCTGTGACAGCGAGTACAGCGGGGATGACTGTTCCGAACTCCGGTGCCCAACAGACTGCAGCTCCCGGGGGCTCTGCGTGGACGGGGAGTGTGTCTGTGAAGAGCCCTACACTGGCGAGGACTGCAGGGAACTGAGGTGCCCTGGGGACTGTTCGGGGAAGGGGAGATGTGCCAACGGTACCTGTTTATGCGAGGAGGGCTACGTTGGTGAGGACTGCGGCCAGCGGCAGTGTCTGAATGCCTGCAGTGGGCGAGGACAATGTGAGGAGGGGCTCTGCGTCTGTGAAGAGGGCTACCAGGGCCCTGACTGCTCAGCAGGTAGGCAGGGGAACTCTCTGGGGTGTTTGGCAGCTCATGCTATCTGTGTATTGCCTCCCGGTAGTTGCCCCTCCAGAGGACTTGCGAGTGGCTGGTATCAGCGACAGGTCCATTGAGCTGGAATGGGACGGGCCGATGGCAGTGACGGAATATGTGATCTCTTACCAGCCGACGGCCCTGGGGGGCCTCCAGCTCCAGCAGCGGGTGCCTGGAGATTGGAGTGGTGTCACCATCACGGAGCTGGAGCCAGGTCTCACCTACAACATCAGCGTCTACGCTGTCATTAGCAACATCCTCAGCCTTCCCATCACTGCCAAGGTGGCCACCCGTACGTACCATTTCCCCGTCCTGCTTCATTTTATGACATTGTCACCTACATTGCTGTGTTCCAGATCTCTCCACTCCTCAAGGGCTACAATTTAAGACGATCACAGAGACCACCGTGGAGGTGCAGTGGGAGCCCTTCTCATTTTCCTTCGATGGGTGGGAAATCAGCTTCATTCCAAAGGTAACACTCACCTGTTACACTGCCAAACAGACTCTTTTGCTCTCTGCTTCTCCCCACTGTCCAGAACAATGAAGGGGGAGTGATTGCTCAGGTCCCCAGCGATGTTACGTCCTTTAACCAGACAGGACTAAAGCCTGGGGAGGAATACATTGTCAATGTGGTGGCTCTGAAAGAACAGGCCCGCAGCCCCCCTACCTCGGCCAGCGTCTCCACAGGTGAGTGCCTCCAACCCTTCTCCCTAGAGCTGACTTTTTGTTCTGTTTGATCCTTCTCACTCAGTCATTGACGGCCCCACGCAGATCCTGGTTCGCGATGTCTCGGACACTGTGGCTTTTGTGGAGTGGATTCCCCCTCGAGCCAAAGTCGATTTCATTCTTTTGAAATATGGCCTGGTGGGCGGGGAAGGTGGGAGGACCACCTTCCGGCTGCAGCCTCCCCTGAGCCAATACTCAGTGCAGGCCCTGCGGCCTGGCTCCCGATACGAGGTGTCAGTCAGTGCCGTCCGAGGGACCAACGAGAGCGATTCTGCCACCACTCAGTTCACAACAGGTAAGGCTGCGGTGGGGGAGAGACGCACAAGGGTGCGATGTTGGTGATGTCTGTCTATTTTTAGAGATCGATGCCCCCAAGAACTTGCGAGTTGGTTCTCGCACAGCAACCAGCCTTGACCTCGAGTGGGATAACAGTGAAGCCGAAGTTCAGGAGTACAAGGTTGTGTACAGCACCCTGGCGGGTGAGCAATATCATGAGGTACTGGTCCCCAGGGGCATTGGTCCAACCACCAGGGCCACCCTGACAGGTGAGTAAGACCTATCTCTTGGGGTTATGCTGAGAATAATGTTTGTTTCTCCATCCACTGATAGATCTGGTACCTGGCACTGAGTATGGAGTTGGAATATCTGCCGTCATGAACTCACAGCAAAGCGTGCCAGCCACCATGAATGCCAGGACTGGTGAGTAGGAGGACTGCTGAGGAAGAAGACCAATGTAAAATAGGCCATTTATGTCAATCCACAGAACTTGACAGTCCCCGAGACCTCATGGTGACAGCCTCCTCGGAGACCTCCATCTCCCTCATCTGGACCAAGGCCAGTGGCCCCATTGACCACTACCGAATTACCTTTACCCCATCCTCTGGGATTGCCTCAGAAGTCACCGTACCCAAGGACAGGACCTCATACACACTAACAGATCTAGAGCCTGGGGCAGAGTACATCATTTCCGTCACTGCTGAGAGGGGTCGGCAGCAGAGCTTGGAGTCCACTGTGGATGCTTTCACAGGTACCAGAGCAGCAGAAATCCCAGCCAGGTTCTTTCAGGACCATCCATCTCCTTTGCTTTGCAGGCTTCCGTCCCATCTCTCATCTGCACTTTTCTCATGTGACCTCCTCCAGTGTGAACATCACTTGGAGTGATCCATCTCCCCCAGCAGACAGACTCATTCTTAACTACAGCCCCAGGGATGAGGAGGAAGAGATGATGGAGGTCTCCCTGGATGCCACCAAGAGGCATGCTGTCCTGATGGGCCTGCAACCAGCCACAGAGTATATTGTGAACCTTGTGGCTGTCCATGGCACAGTGACCTCTGAGCCCATTGTGGGCTCCATCACCACAGGTGAGGCTGGAGGACTTGGCAGCAGGTGATGAGTCTTTTTCCCACAATCACTGGGTCCTTGTAGGAATTGATCCCCCAAAAGACATCACAATTAGCAATGTGACCAAGGACTCAGTGATGGTCTCCTGGAGCCCTCCTGTTGCATCTTTCGATTACTACCGAGTATCATATCGACCCACCCAAGGTAACAAAGTGATTTGATTTCTCAAAGATACTGAATTTTAACTGTAGATTCTTCTCTTCTCCAGTGGGACGACTAGACAGCTCAGTGGTGCCCAACACTGTGACAGAATTCACCATCACCAGACTGAACCCAGCTACCGAATACGAAATCAGCCTCAACAGCGTGCGGGGCAGGGAGGAAAGCGAGCGCATCTGTACTCTTGTGCACACAGGTGGGAATGTCTCCCTGCTGTGTCAAGTCAGATTATCTGTAACTGATAATCTATTCTGTTTCAGCCATGGACAACCCTGTGGATCTGATTGCTACCAATATCACTCCAACAGAAGCCCTGCTGCAGTGGAAGGCACCAGTGGGTGAGGTGGAGAACTACGTCATTGTTCTTACACACTTTGCAGGTGGGTGTCTGCAGGCCTGCAGATCAGGCAGGTTCAACCCTTATTCATATTCATTTGAGTTCAGTCGCTGGAGAGACCATCCTTGTTGACGGAGTCAGTGAGGAATTTCGGCTTGTTGACCTGCTTCCTAGCACCCACTATACTGCCACCATGTATGCCACCAATGGACCTCTCACCAGTGGCACCATCAGCACCAACTTTTCTACTCGTGAGTACATGGTCACCTACATACCCGTATCCAGGCATGCCCTGGCACTTTCTCCTCTTTGCAGTCCTGGACCCTCCGGCAAACCTGACAGCCAGTGAAGTCACCAGACAAAGTGCCCTGATCTCCTGGCAGCCTCCCAGGGCAGAGATTGAAAATTATGTCTTGACCTACAAATCCACCGATGGAAGCCGCAAGGTGAGATTTTGCTGGAAAGGGAAAAGACCATTTTCCACCACCCTTCCTTTGGCTCATTATACAGGAGCTGATTGTGGATGCAGAAGACACCTGGATTCGACTGGAGGGCCTGTTGGAGAACACAGACTACACGGTGCTCCTGCAGGCAGCACAGGACACCACGTGGAGCAGCATCACCTCCACCGCTTTCACCACAGGTGAGGGAGCATGGCCACTTTGATGCCTTCTTTCCTTTCTGGACATTGTCTATTTTCCTTGCAGGAGGCCGGGTGTTCCCTCATCCCCAAGACTGTGCCCAGCATTTGATGAATGGAGACACTTTGAGTGGGGTTTACCCCATCTTCCTCAATGGGGAGCTGAGCCAGAAATTACAAGTGTACTGTGATATGACCACCGACGGGGGCGGCTGGATTGTAAGTACAATCTGTGCTCTCCTTGCACAGAAGTTTGTTTTTTGTTTTTTTATTTCCTTCATAGGTATTCCAGAGGCGGCAGAATGGCCAAACTGATTTTTTCCGGAAATGGGCTGATTACCGTGTTGGCTTCGGGAACGTGGAGGATGAGTTCTGGCTGGGTAAAGCCTCCTTATTGCTTTCCATTGATGTGAGTCTCAGTGCATTTTCTGCTCTTCTCCACAGGGCTGGACAATATACACAGGATCACATCCCAGGGCCGCTATGAGCTGCGCGTGGACATGCGGGATGGCCAAGAGGCCGCCTTCGCCTCCTACGACAGGTTCTCTGTCGAGGACAGCAGAAACCTGTACAAACTCCGCATAGGAAGCTACAACGGCACTGCGGGTACCTATGGCTCCTGAGCAGACCCCAAGGACGGGACAGCCTAATGAATGTATCTTTTTTGCAGGGGACTCCCTCAGCTATCATCAAGGACGCCCTTTCTCCACAGAGGATAGAGACAATGATGTTGCAGTGACTAACTGTGCCATGTCGTACAAGGGAGCATGGTGGTATAAGAACTGCCACCGGACCAACCTCAATGGGAAGTACGGGGAGTCCAGGCACAGTCAGGTAAGCGATGCTCCACCTCTGCTATGAATGAGTGACCTGACATGCTTATCTTTCTCACGCCCAGGGCATCAACTGGTACCATTGGAAAGGCCATGAGTTCTCCATCCCCTTTGTGGAAATGAAGATGCGCCCCTACAACCACCGTCTCATGGCAGGGAGAAAACGGCAGTCCTTACAGTTCTGAGCAGTGGGCGGCTGCAAGCCAACCAATATTTTCTGTCATTTGTTTGTATTTTATAATATGAAACAAGGGGGGAGGGTAATAGCAATGTGTTTTGCAACATATTAAGAGTATGTGAAGGAAGCAGGGATGTCGCAGGAATCCGCTGGCTAACATCTGCTCTTGGTTTCTGCTGCCCTGGAGCCTGACCCTCAGTCTCCATTCTCCCTCCTACCCAGGCCTCCTCAACCTTCACCTCCTTTCCCACCAAGGAGGAGAAGTAGGAAGTTTTCTTAAAGGGCCAATTCAAAGCCAAGTCGTGGGGTGCAGATTGTTATGGTGACAGGCACACACATTTTTCTACCCTTCTTCTGAGATGTCCTCTGCCTTCCAGGTATTTGTGATTTTGTCACAGCCTGACATGGCCAGGTTCTCACACTGGCCCAGAGAAAAGAGCCTCAGCAAGAGAGTTTTGCCAACAATTCCCCTTAAAAGGAAACAGATCAACTACACCGCATCCCAACAACCCAGGTTCTTTTCCTTCCTTCCTTCCTTCCTCCCTTCCTTCTTTCCTGCCTTCCCTCCTTCCCTCCTTTCTTTCTTGACAGTATCTCACTCTTGCTCAGTCTGGAGTGCAGTGGTGCAATCTCAGCTCACTACAGCCTCGACTTCCTGAGCTTAAGTGATCCTCTCGTCTCAGCCTCTTGAGTAGCTGGGACTACAGGCATGAGCCACCATACCTGGCTGATTTTTCTTTTATTTTTTGTAGAGATGGGGGTCTCACTGTGTTGTCCAGGCTGGTCACAAACTCCTGGCCTTGAACAATCCTCCCACCTCAGCCTCCCAAAATGCTGGGATTACAGGCTACAGCCACTGCATCCAGCCCCAAGTCCTTTATAATGGGCCAAAGATTCTCATCTTCTGACACTCTTATTATACCAGCCACATGTCCTGTTACCTTTCAAGAACAGTGGCTCTTTTCTGGCCCTGATGGAGTCTTTTGCCTAATCCCATCCTGTCTTAGACCCCAGAGCCTCAAAAGCCCAACCAGCATTTTGGAATCTAGTTCCCAAGGCATTGCCTGCTCCTGGCCCTGGGTGGCACAGTGGCTATGTGCCTGTGAGTCATCAGCCACTGCCCCCACCCTCAGGTCAGACAGACAGTCACTTTCTGCAAAGGTAGGAGGGGGAGATGGTTGTAGTTTTTAGCACTTTTGGGTCAAGCATTGAGGAAAGGACTGAAGAAGTCAAAATCAGGGCACTGCCATAGAGATTATAGTTTCCATGGGAAACACAGATCTTCCCTAGCCCTGTTTTCTCCATTTCTGGTCCTATTTGTCACAGATTCTTTTTTTCTGAATTGCAAACCGAAGGCCTCATATCTATCTTCACCCAAGCCCTCCTTAGTGTAGGTGGCTTAATAAGAGTCAGGAGAAGAAGGTATATGCCCAGAGAGCTATACCCCTGACTGATAATCCTGGAAAGAGGTTGATTTTTTTTTTCTTTTTTGGTCCTATGGGAAACAGGAATGACCTTCTTAATGAGGTGAGATCATGAGAAGCCTTTCCATCTTCTTTTATTATTCTGCCTTGCAAAGGAAAAATGACAATAGCCAAAGGAAATTACATCCAGAAATCCAAAGGTGAATAGGTGATAACTGTGGGCCTACTTCCCATTTTATGAGATGCACTGTCTTCACTAGCACAATTTGATCTTAAGCCCAAGAGAGCTAGATGCTCTAGAAGCCGTGACCTTTCAATTTCTCCTCCAAATCCAATATCAGCAACCATCCCCGCAACATCTGCCCAGATCCATGCCCAGTTCCCTGAGCTGTCTTCTCCCTTTCCTCTCCCATTCCTCAAGGCCCAGCACCATTTTCTGTAGTGCCTATGTTTGTCTGACCAGAGCAGTGTGTACCTTTGCCAACCAGTTACTGGATGAGCCTTAGTGTCGGCAATTTTCTAATGGAAATATCCTCACTCTTACCAAGCTTTGAGAACCAAGATGAAAAGTCCCTTGGGCTGACCATCAGGCCTCGGACCTCATGGGGATGCAGCCAGCCACCATTGAATGGAGGCGCTTCCCTTGCCGCAGGCTTCTAGGCTTTGTTCACTGCGGCAGTGTGGATGTGACAGGCATAACCCTGAAAAACCTAGGCACCACTTGCATTTCTCAGTTAACCATGGGCTTCAACAAACTGGGAGGAGGAAAAAACAGAAACAGATCCTTTCAACAAGCATGTAAATTACAGAAGACTTACCTAGAGACGGGGCAACAATGAATAGTAGGAAGCACATTGCATGGGAAACTTGAGGGCCGAGGTACAGGCCAACAGCTGTCATCTTAGCTACGACATGACATCGGCTGGGTTGTTTCACCTCTCTGGGCCAGTTTCTTCATCTGTCAGATGAGAGATTAGACTAGAATGAGTTCTAATTTCCCTTTCAGTTTTGACGGTCAATGATGCTAATCTGTGATCTGAAAACCTAAGTAGAAATTGGCATGGTGGGACAGCACAATTAGGTAATGAAAATTCACTAGACTCCCTGTTTAATGAGGAAAGAAGGAAAGAAGGAAGGAAGGAAGGAAGGAAAGAAGGAAGGGGAGGGAGGGAGGGAAAGAAAAGAGAGAGATTGATTCAGGAGTCATAAGTAAAACACACACACACACACACACACACACACGAAAATACTGCAGAAAAGATCATGCCGAGTGAGAGGCTGAACTCTTTTTGTCCATAAAAACAGAGACCAGGTACCTGGGTGGTGCCAGCACGCCCACTTCATCAAGGAAGTTGAAATGGAAAAAGATTATGTGTTGTCAATTCAGGTGAAAGTCAAGAAACATCAGTGGAAACAAAAATCTTCCTTTTATTGAAACCATTCTACACTATGGAACATTTTTATAAATAGTACCAGCGGCATTGCATAGCTTTATTTTGAAGCAAGAAAGAGACTTCAAAGATCAGCTTATTCAACCCTCTATAAAAGGATTTATAGATTCCTTTTATTTAATAGGGTGATTTTCTCATGAGTTTTCACCATGTTTAAAAGACACTGTGCCCCACTCTCATCCCAAGGTCTATGGTCAACTTGACTCAATGCTCATAACTTTCCTCGCTGATTCCTGCTTATCCTGCTCCTCCAAGCACAACTGCATTTCCCAAAGGTAGATCCAGTAAGCAATACTCTCAAAGCACCCACCCTATGCACACCAGTTTCCCTCAAGGGACTCAAAAGGAATCGAGGTAGACCCTTCTCAGAGGCTGTTTAACTACAGACACATCAGGATATGTACTAATACCCAAAACCAAAACCACCACCAATGACTGCAATAGATTCACTGTCTAGACCCAAGGTCCAGGCAGTTTCCCTTTTTTGCATTTCCCCAACATATAAAGATAATTTCCAACATATCAGATGCACATTCACCAGGGTTATTTCTGGAAGGTGAAGGGGTCAGGTGTAGAAGAGGTGGCAAGAATGACAAGTCTGTGGAAAACTGTTGGCCTTGAGACCACAGTGAACTGGTGGAAGGGGACTTGCTAAGTGTGGCCACAAGGTGGCAGTCACCTCCTGAAACCCCGTGTGAAACGTCAGCGGGGTTGAGAAAGGCCACGTCTCCAAGTTTCCAGGAGAGCCAAACCAGGACTCAGGAAAACCGGCCAGCTGATTTGTATGGGAGATTGATTTGTAAAAGAACAACAACAACATATGGCAGCAAGGAAATGCAAAGCAAACATCTACAAATATTTGAATCCACCTGTCCCTCACCTACCAACTTCCCCCTCTACTACTCATAAAGTGGTAGGACTCCTAATGCCCCGCTTCCTTCCACCTGAGAACCAACCAGCACCCTGATATTTCAAAGCCAGACCTAAAGAACCATGGTTGCCAATAACCTCAATGCCAAACCAAACAATCCTAATCACATTTTTACTTTTCAAATCCAGTCTCAGAGCAGAGCTGTAGATTAAGGGACAAAAAGTCATTGTGGAATCTTTTCAAATAGCTCTTGTAAAAGCATCAGTTGGGAAAGAGTTTATGAGTTCCTCTTTGTCCTCTCCTCTGGAGAAAAGACAGAACATGCAAGAACACTAGATACACCAAGCTATGGGTGTTGAAATAGACTAGCTGGTGACCTGGATTTGCAAATACCCTAGGGACATGAAAACATTTTTTCTTTTTCTTTTTCTTTTTTGTAACCTCCACCCAGAATTTCAGGAAAGGTGGGGCCACATGCCCAGGATATATGGTATTCTACTGCTTGCTTTCTTATCACCAGAATACTAGTCAATCTGATTTCTTAGTTCCATGTCTTTTCTTCCAAGGAGGTAGGGCATGGGGTTGGGGGACACTTTCCGCCTTCCTTGCATCTCACTGTCCACTCTTAAATTTTTATTAAGAAACCTCTGAAAGATTCAAAATTCAGTTCAGTTTCAATAATCCCAAAGAAGTTGGGATAATTTGTTTTCACTTGCTTCAAACTTGCCACGGCTGCAGGAGGAGTCTCAGGACCTCAGAGGAATGGGGCAGATGTGTGAAGTCTGGGAGTCTGCCTCCCACCCAGATGCCAGGAGCTGCATACTCAGCTCTGCCTCACTTCCCTGATGGTCTGCTTTCATCCAGGTTACCATGACAGAGAGGGTCTATCCTCTAAAGAAAGCTGAGTTACAGGCTGGCCCCTGGGGTTGTTCCTGTAGCCTCTCTTTGACCACATTCCTGAAGATGTTTAGCTGAATGCCTCCTCAAACCTTTGCTTCTTCCATAACCCAATCCTACACATATGTGATAAAGCTTTCTTCAACAATACTGGGTCATTTGGACACTACCAGTCCAGATGAGAACTCACAGACCAAATGAAAACTTTCAAAAGCAAGCAGGGAAAGTAACTCCTATATGCTTTAAGATGATGTATTGGTGTAGATTCAGGTCCAATTTGAAAAAATGTCTCTGGTTCTTTCTAATTGTATCCACTCTGGATTTGTTTATGCCAGTTCTACATTCATCAAGCCTTGAGAAACAGGTGGAAAGAAGAAAAATATAAAATTAAGAAGAAGCTGATGGATCATTGGAGATTCAAAACAAGCCTTCTACCGGTGGCACCACACTGAAAGGCAGAGACAAGGCAGGAGCGGCCATGGGAGAGGAAGCAGCATTGGCTTCTCACGTTCTGGCCTCCAGCCTCCCACCAGAGCTTCTGCCATTCACCCACTTAACTTGAGGAGAAACTAAGGCACCAAGGCCTGTCACTGCACCGAAAACCAGAAGCAGAAGGACTTTCTTTCTTTGCTCAACCAGTTCTGCCTGGATCTGACTTTTGCGTCACCAGTAGTCACAAGCCTGATTTGTCATCTCCAGCATTCTGTTTATTTTTTTAAGGTCAATCTTTGCCTGAAACATGACTTCATTGCACCTGCAGCACTTCATTGTCCAAATGTCCTTGGCAAACCTCACAGTCTTTGGACAGTGTTGCATTTTCTCCAAAGGGGAAATCCTCTCTCCTTCCTCAAGCTTAATAAGGCTCTTGCAGTGCATCCAAATAACACAGCTCTTGTTCCTCAGACACACTCAGCCCCCTCTGATAACTTCATAAAACAGCTCCTTATTGTCTGGGCCATGAAGCCAGGCTAATGCTAAAGTTCCAGTTCAAAAACATTTAACTCTATTATCCTTATGAGGCCAGCTCTCCTGGGTACTGGCACTCACTCACTGGCACCATGGATTCAGGTCAGGTGGTGCAAACATCTTCCCTGAGAAGCAAGCCATACACCCAACAGGTCTAGAACACCTAGGTCACAAGAAAGGGTTTCAGTCCAGATGCACTGTCAGTAAGTGAACACAAGGACAAGAATGCATGAACTGTTATTTTCTTCCCATCACTGGTTTAGCAGCCCCTAGGGAGACCCTGTGTTGCTCTTTAATATTCTGACATGGAGCACTAATATGCTCAACACTGCCTCCAACAGGCAAATGTTGGAAATACACTTTCAGAGCTGGATGGGACTCAAGATCATCTAATATAATCCTCTCATTTTATTTCCTCTCAAGGAAACCAAGGGCAAGAAAGTTTAGGCAATTTGCTCACATTCACACAGGCAATTAGTAACAGAGCTGAGTTCGGGTCTGGTATAGGCTTTTTAATTTGATTCTCCACAAATGAACACTAAGATAAATAGCATTTATTGCATACCCACTATTTACCAGATACTGTGCAAAGGGCTTTACATATATTACTTTACTAAATCCTCACCATAAACTTTAAGTCAGGTTTAACCATTTTATAGAAGAGGGAAGGGAGGGCCAGGAAGGTTAAGTAACATGCTCAAAGTCACACAGCTACTAAATAGAGCCATAATCTGAACCTTTGTCTAATTTTGAAGCCCTTGATTTTTCCACTTCATGAGGCTGCTCTTTATATTTATTTAGCTGAGTGACCACCATCTTGGATTTTACTAATATTCTTACAAGGGGGCTTTGATGCCACTTCTTCTGACTTTTAAGAAAAGGAAATTCTTGCATTATTTTTGCCATGTACTCCAGGGGACCCTCAATCTCATCATCATGGGGAATAAGAAACATTCTGACATCTCTTTCCTTTTCTTTCTTTTTAAATTTGGTAGACGAGGGAGAGGGTCCCCAACAGAATGAGAGGGGGAAGATAAGAACCAGAACATAAACCCAATACCCCCCACCCCACTCTTTTGGGAACATCCCAACATTAGAAGAGTGGGATATCCAGTCATTTTTTTCAAGCTGGAGCAGGCAGTGTAGCCAGGATTGAGGAAGGAGAAGCCACAGAATAAACATGGCACATGTTCTCAGAGCATCAATTTTACTCCAGAATTTGGGAAGAAAGGATTATATTATTAGTGTATTCAAACCAGTATGGATAGCACAAATGCAGATATCCTATAAATTTTGAGGCTAACTCCAGCAGGTTGTAGACTGATTTAGGCTACCTCCTTCCAGACTCCCAGGGGTACAAACACCTTCACAGTCCCCTGCGGGAGTACATCAGTGGAAATATTTGGGGAATGAGGCTAGAAGGCAGGAGATACATTCAGTTTACTTATCCCCCTGGTTTCTTTTCCCCACTCCTTACCTGCCCCACATCCCTAGTGGGTGGGAAGGCATCAGAAGACAGTTGGCTACAATATCAGCTTTCTCTGCTACTTTGGGGAATTTAGAAGGAAATCAGTACTTGGCAACCTGGTATTTTTAGCTGCCAGGCCAAAACTCCAGACATAAACCCCTTCCCTTTAATTGAATGATGTTTATATATAAAGGAATAGATCTCCCCAAGAAAGAACCCCAGAACACTGGTTCCATTCCAGTGTGGGGGCTGCTTGGGCAGCAGTGACACCTGTGCATTAGATGCAATAGACACTTCAATTCCTGCAAAAATGTCGGCCAACTAAGTGCTCCTTTACCAACTGCGGAGGCCCAGACTCACACCATGGTCCCACAGACTCAAGGTTTAGAATCTATGTGAGTCTATTTTGGTTAACACACAGGCTCCTCCTTCCAATCATTCACACACACACACACACACACACACACACACACATGCACACACACACATGCATGCACACATACACAGGTGCACATGCACAAACACACACATCTAATGATTCCAACCTCGAATACTCCCCAGGCCCATGGGGATGCCCAAGTACCCTAAGCAAATCACTGTGACACTGAGGGGGTCATTAACTGGGGCTCCGAGCAGCTGAAACCCACCCTGGTGGTCTCTAGATTGTTGTTCTGAGAAATCATAAACACCAAATCCTCCAATCCCTTTGAATTTGAGTTTGTCATTTTAACCTTTAACAGCCTTTTCAGGTAAAAATAACAAAGACCAATTTATTGACTTTGTAGCTACAATGAGCTTGAAAAAGCGCTTACTTAAAAGAAAGACTGGAAGGAAGAAAAAAAAAAGAAAATGGAGTACATACTCCTCAGACGATGCACACTTTAATTAGCTAAAATAAAAATAAAAATGTACAGAGGAAGGGAGAGGAAAAACCAACTTCTCTGATCCTTTCATGGCACTGTAGCTCAAAGACTGGAATCTCTGCTTGTTAACCATTGTTAACTAGTATTTTTAGTCCTGGTTGCTTTTAGCCTCTGTATAGTTCCTTTTTTAAACACATTTTCTATACGTTAATAAAAGATCCTGAAAGAAAGATGCGTGTCTTCTGAGTCCTAGGGGCACTGG